TTTTTCATTTTCCTCTCTCTTTTCCTTATGGCTTCCAAAGAAAGGCATATGGTGTTGTGACCTTGTTACGGGAAACCACATCTAGGTTGAATTGGATTCACAGTGTTCTATATTTTTGGCAAAGGTTTAGGATAGCCAGACATGTCTTAATATAAACAGTTCCCCCAAAGTGAGTTAATACTTCAAATTCTCTCTTTATGGTTAATTTAGAAGGCCAGATGGTAGGCCATTATCTTTTTTTTTCCTGGTGGGAATAAAATACAGGAAAGCATTTTATTAAACAGTTGTTAAGGATTAAGACTTTCACAGACCACTGAATACTGACAAGTTAACTATGTGAATCTCTGTTGAGAGGACAGTTCTTGGCCAGTGATATATCTGCATTATTGGGATCACGCACTATATGCAAATGGATCAGATTAATGGGATTTTTATGGGTTTTCGAAAAGAGCCAGACACACAAAAAGCCTTACAAATGGAAGAACTAAGGTGGTACTTAAAAACAGCACCTTAGGATCTAGTTCCATCCTATCTTTTCCCTTAAATGCCATGACAAAAGTTAAAACGGGCCCTGTCCCTTCTGAATGCTGGGCTTCTCATCTAAATTTAAATAAAAACCTTTGAAGATGGGAATGTGTTGGAAGAAAAGAAGGGCAGAAAAAAAGTGTGTTGGAAGAGTCTGTGTGAGTATGTACATGTGTGGGTGTGGGCATGTGCGGCCTGTGCGTATGTGTGTGCCCCCGTGTGTGTGTGGAGCATGCGTGAGAATGCATGCACATGTGTGGGGTGGGTCACTATGTGTGCATGCATGTGAAGGCATTTGCCTGTGTATGTGTCTGTGTGTGGTGATTGTGTGTCTATCGTGTTTGTATGTGTGCCTGTGTGTGTACCTCTGTGAGTGGGTGTGTCTGTATGTGACTGTGTGCCCATTTGTGAATGTGTGTGTGCCTGTGTCTGAGTGTGTGTGTGCCTGTGTGCTGCAGGCGGGAGAGGCTGCTCTGGCTCGGCGAGTGGCGGAGCAGTTAGTACAAAACTAGTAGTGAGAAAGGAAGCTGGGAAGAGACTGGGAAGAGGCAACCGACCTCATTAACAAAAGCTCAGTTTTGTCCCTGCGGACCCAACCAGCAGAAGGCACGGGGCTAGCGGTGGCTGTCCGCCAGGGAGGTCGGGCTCTGTGTAAACAGTAGAAGGCATCTTTATCATGCCCTTCTCACAGGGAGTCCTGAGGCTTGGCGCTCAGGAAGTTTGCAAAGCTGCAGCAGCTGCCTTGGAGAAGACCAGCAAAGAAAGTGGAGTGTGTATGTGAACTTCAATTCTGTATTTTCTGTGAGGTGGGTTAATGGATTTTTAGTAAAAAGAAATCTCAAACACAGCTGACCTGAAAGACTGGAATTTCAGCTCTCTTCCTTCCCGGGGTTCTTTTTCCTCCCCCTTCCTCTCAAAGCCCTTTAAACCAGATTGCTGTGTCAGTGACTCTTATCCTGCCCGCCAGTTCCAAGGGTTTCTAACTTTTTGTCTTGGAAAGGAAAACCACTACCTGTAAGTATCTGTTTTATGTGTTTCTTTTCATTCGCTTTACTCCAACCCCTTCTCCCATTTGCAGGATTAGAAAAGCACTTGGGAAGCCCATTAATCTTGCCGGCGTTGTCAGGAGTGATCAGCGAGTTTTATTAAAAGCCCTGGGATTGCCTGAAAGGCCCCCTTGTCTGACTTTGAAATGAAAGGGGCATGTTAAGATCTCGGGGCACATTGTCAGGACCCCTCACCCTGCCCCTTGGACTATGAGCTGACCCTCCAGGAGGAAGCACAGAAGCCCTCCTTTGTTAAAGGGATTTCGCCGGTGGACAGAGAAGAGTTGGGCCCTGTCAGCATGAACTCTCTGAGTTGGGGGGCTGCGAATGCCGTGCTGCTGCTGCTCCTCCTGGCCTGGGCCAGCCCCACCTTCATCAGCATCAACCGCGGGGTGAGGGTGATGAAGGGCCACTCTGCCTTCCTGTCAGGAGATGACCTGAAGTTTGCCATCCCTAAAGAGAAAGATGCCTGCAAAGTGGAAGTTGTGATGAATGAGCCAATAACCCAGAGGGTTGGGAAACTCACTCCACAGGTAGGTCCTATCTGCGATTTTCTGTTCAGTCGTAGATATTTATCCAATTCTTCATGTGAACTAGGTCTTTGACTGCCATTTCCTTCCCAACGAAGTCAAGTATGTTCACAATGGTTGTCCAATTCTTGATGAAGACACAGTGAAGCTCAGACTTTACAGGTAAGCGGCACGGGAACATCGCTCATTTGCTGTTAATATTGCTTTTGCCCTGTGTTCTCCACAGATTTACTGAAAGAGATACCTTCATAGAAACTTTTATCCTGTGGGTCTATCTCCTGGAACCAGACTGTAACATCATCCATATGAGTAACAATGTGCTGGAGGTGCCTGAATTCAATGGCTTGTCCCAAGCGATTGATAAAAATCTGCTCAGATTCGATTATGATAGGATGGCTAGCCTGGAATGTACCGTCAGCCTGGACACTGCGAGAACTCGGCTGCCAGCCCATGGCCAGATGGTTCTCGGGGAGCCTCGACCAGAAGAACCTCGTGGAGATCAGCCACACAGTTTTTTCCCAGAGTCCCGTATGATGTCTTTTAATGCCTTTCTGGGTATTACCAAAACTGACAAAAATATCCATGCATGACTCTCTTAATCCAGTGCTGTACATTCTAGAACTGAGAGCAAAACTGAAGTGTCCAGGTGGGAGCTGTACCCCAGGATTAAAGAAAATAGGAAGCCTCAAAGTGAGCTGTGAGGAGTTCCTGCTGATGGGCCTTCGTTATCAGCATCTGGATCCCCCTTCACCCAACATTGATTATATCTCCATCCAACTGGACCTCACAGATACCAGGAGCAAAATTGTGTACAAGGTAGAGTTTGGGGTTATGTGTGGGTGCCCCCATCCTCCTTTATATTTTCTCTATCCTTCAAAAGTCAGAGAGTGCGTGGCTGCCTGTCTATATCAGAGCTGGAATTCCGAATCAGATTCCAAAGGCTGCATTCATGGCCGTGTTTATTCTGGAAGTGGATCAGTTCATCCTGACCTCCTTGACTACATCAGTTCTGGACTGTGAAGAAGATGAGACCCCTAAACCCTTGCTGGTGTTCAACATTACTAAAGCCCCGCTCCAGGGCTATGTGACTCACCTGTTGGATCACACCAGACCAATCTCCTCATTCACCTGGAAAGATCTCAGTGACATGCAGATCGCCTATCAGCCACCAAACAGCAGCCATTCTGAGAGGAGACATGATGAGGTAAGAAGGAGAGACAAAGCTTCCAGCCTAGTTGTGTGGCTCCTTTGCCTCTGTTTGTTTACAGGTAGAATTGGAGGTATACGACTTCTTCTTTGAAAGGAGTGCACCTATGACAGTCCACATCTCCATCAGAACAGCAGATACAAATGCCCCCCGTGTATCCTGGAATACAGGTAAAGCTCAATATAAGGCATAGAGCAACATAATACCAACACCCTTTTCTCCTTTCTTTCATAGGTCTGAGTCTCCTTGAGGGGCAGTCTCGAGCCATCACTTGGGAACAGTTTCAGGTTGTCGACAATGACGACATTGGTGCTGTCCGGCTAGTCACCGTTGGTGGCCTGCAGCATGGATGGCTGACTTTAAGAGGTGAATGATCCAACTTGGTAACCTAGCAAAGATCAATCTGCTCCATCTCTGCTCTCTCCCTCAGGGGGGAAAGGGTTTCTCTTCACCGTGGCTGACCTCCAGGCTGGAGTTGTTCGCTATCATCATGATGACAGCGACTCCACCAAAGACTTCGTGGTCTTCCGGATATTTGATGGCCATCACAGCATCCGTCACAAATTCCCCATCAACGTCTTGCCCAAAGATGATAGTCCCCCGTTCCTCATAACCAATGTTGTGATTGAACTGGAGGAGGGGCAGACCATCCTGATCCAGGGATCCATGCTGCGAGCTTCAGATGTGGACGCCAGTGATGACTACATCTTCTTCAATATCACAAAGCCTCCACAGGCTGGGGAGATCATGAAGAAGCCAGGGCCAGGACTGATAGGTAAGTTCTGGGCAGTTAAGATCATTTGAATGCAAAAGTATGTGGTGTTTTATGGACCCAATAGGCTATCCTGTCCATGGCTTCCTTCAGAGGGATTTGTTTAATGGAATCATTTATTATCGTCATTTTGGTGGAGAAATCTTTGAAGATTCTTTTCAATTTGTCCTGTGGGACAGCCATGAACCTCCAAATCTTTCAGTGCCACAGGTAAGAGACTGTTTCTGAACACTTTCCCAAAGTCAAATTAATGGTACAGACATTTTTATTCCAGGTGGCAACAATCCATATAACTCCAGTGGATGACCAGCTTCCAAAAGAGGCTCCTGGAGTTTCTCGGCATTTGGTTGTCAAGGAAACTGAGGTGGCCTATATAACTAAGAAACAGCTACATTTTATAGATTCAGAATCATATGACAGGGAGCTGGTCTACACAATAACTACTCCTCCATTTTTCTCCTTCAGCCACAGGTATCTGAAAAGTCACCATTTGGGCTACTAGTGAGCTGATGTGCTCCTCTGTATTTCTCTTTAGACACTTGGATGCTGGGAAATTATTTATGGTGGACAGCATACCAAAAGTAGTTAAGAATCCTACGGCCCTGGAGCTGAGGTCATTCACTCAGGTATGAGGATATGCTAAAATGCTGACAAACATCACCCACATATCCATCTCAACTTACTTTGCAGCATGCTGTGAACTATATGAAAGTGGCCTACATGCCCCCCATGCAAGACATTGGTCCCCATTGCAGAGATGTCCAGTTCACATTTTCTGTCAGTAACCAACATGGCGGTACTTTGCATGGGATCTGCTTTAACATTACAATCCTCCCAGTGGACAATCAAGTTCCTGAGGTATGTACAATGTTCTATATAGAGGATGAAAACTTTGAATGTTTCCTTCCTTTCTTCTTTCTAGGCGTTCACCAACCCTCTGAAAGTGACTGAGGGAGGTCAAAGCATCATCAGCACAGAGCACATTCTAATTTCTGATGCAGATACCAAGCTGGACAATATTGACCTCTCCCTGCGGGAATTGCCTCTGCACGGAAGGGTGGAGCTGAATGGATTTCCTCTAAATTCAGGGGGCACATTTTCTTGGGGCGATCTCCATACCTTAAAAGTTAGGTTAGAACATTTCATGGTTTTTTTATTTACATTAAGAGGTTGGTGACAAATATTATCCCCACAGGTATCAACATGATGGAACTGAAGTTCTTCAGGATGACCTACTCTTGGAGGTCACCGATGGCACAAATTCAGCAGAATTTGTACTACATGTTGAGGTGGGTAGAAAGTTTCTTCCCTGGGTTATTGTTTCTGAAAACATGCATTTTTTCCATTGCCTAGGTATTCCCTGTCAACGATGAGCCACCAGTCTTAAAGGCTGACCTCATGCCTGTCATGAATTGCTCAGAGGGAGGAGAGGTGGTCATCACCTCTGAATACATTTTTGCTACTGATGTGGACAGCGATAACTTGAAGTTGATGTTTGTGATTGCTCGCGAACCTCAGCATGGGGTGGTGAGGAGAGCTGGAGTCACAGTGGATCAGTTCTCTCAGAGAGATGTTATCTCAGAGGCCGTGACATACAAACACACAGGTAAGCAGCAGCATGGTGACCAGTGAGGGAATAGGCAGGTTTCAGCTATAGTTGTGTCTTCCAGGTGGCGAGATTGGCCTGATGCCTTGTTTTGACACCATTACATTGGTGGTTTCGGATGGAGAGGCTGGCCCTTTTGTGAATGGCTGTTGCTACAATGGACCCAATCCATCTGTTCCACTTCATGCGTCCTTTCCAGTGTATGATCTCAACATCACGGTATACCCAGTAGACAACCAGCCACCTTCCATTGCAATAGGTGACAATGTGTTTTTTTGTTCCAGTACTATTTAAGTTGTAATTGTGTTTTTATTTGTATGCAGGTCCCGTGTTTGTTGTAGATGAGGGCTGCTCAACAGCCCTTACTGTTAACCATTTGTCCGCCACTGACCCTGACACTGCAGCAGATGACTTGGAATTTGTTTTGGTTTCTCCTCCTCAGTTTGGCTACCTCGAAAATATACTCCCTTCTGTGGGTTTTGAAAAAAGCAATATTGGCATAAGTATAGGTAAGCTGTAGCTTCGTCACCAGCAATGACTCTTATTTATCTGTTCCATCTTGGTGTGCTCTAGATTCATTTCAGTGGAAAGACATGAACGCTTTTCACATTAACTATGTGCAGTCCAGGCATCTGAGGATAGAACCAACTGCCGACCAGTTCACGGTGTACGTCACAGATGGGAAGCATCACTCCTTGGAGATACCATTTTCTATTATAATCAACCCCACAAATGATGAAGCTCCTGACTTTGTAGTGCAGAATATTACTGTAAGAAACATATCCAAATGTTCCATTTCTCTATTGTTGACTTTTCTCATGTGTTCTTGCTCAGGTGTGTGAGGGTCAGATGAAAGAGCTGGACTCTTCCATCATCAGCGCTGTGGACCTGGACATTCCCCAGGATGCCCTGCTGTTCAGCATCACTCAAAAGCCACGCCATGGCCTCCTCATCGATAGGGGGTTTAGCAAAGACTTCTCTGAGAATAAGCAGCCAGCCAACCCTCACCAGAAACATGCACCTGTTCACAGCTTTTCCATGGAACTCCTCAAGACTGGTATAGCATGTTCCACTTCCATGCATTTGTTAGAAGATTTACTTATTTTTTTTCCTTCTTCCAGGAATGAGGTTGACGTACATGCATGATGACTCAGAGAGCCTTGCTGATGATTTTACAATCCAATTGTCAGATGGGAAACATAAGATACTTAAAACCATTTCAGTAGAGGTCATCCCAGTTAATGATGAAAAACCAATGCTGAGCAAGTAAGCTACCTGAAAAGAGTCCCTTTCAGATTTTATATCAACCCAGACATTTTTCTTTTTACAGGAAGGCTGAAATTGCAATGAATATGGGTGAAACTCGTATTATTTCCAGTGCTATTCTTTCAGCCATAGATGAAGACTCACCCAGGGAGAAGATTTACTATGTATTTGAAAGGCTTCCCCAAAATGGGCAACTTCAGCTTAAGGTTAGTGACTTCTTACTTTTATTTTTCAAAACATGAGCAGCTGACTAACTCTGGCTCCTTCCAGATAGGGAGGGACTGGGTTCCTCTCTCCCCTGGCATGAAATGCACTCAGGAGGAAGTGGATCTGAACTTGCTGAGATACACACACACCGGGGCAATGGATTCCCAGAATCAAGATAGCTTCACCTTCTACCTTTGGGATGGCAACAACAGGTCCCCTGCTCTTGACTGTCAAATCACCATCAAGGACATGGAAAAAGGTAAAAGCACGTCTACCAAGGTTTACTGGGATGATTATTGACCATAACCTCTTATGTCATGTAGGTGATATTGTCATCCTTACAAAACCACTCGTGGTGTCTAAAGGTGATAGAGGTTTCTTAACAACCACCACGCTCCTGGCTGTGGACGGAACAGACAAGCCTGAGGAACTGCTCTATGTCATCACCTCCCCTCCGCGATATGGCCAGATCGAATATGTTCACTATCCTGGAGTTCCCATTACAAACTTCAGCCAAATGGATGTAGTGGGGCAGACAGTTTGCTATGTACACAAGAGCAAGGTGACTGTCTCCAGTGACAGATTCAGGTGAGCCCCATGGAAACTTTTCAAACCCCTTCATGCTGAAGGCTGCCTTGCCTCTCTTTACCAGATTCATCATCAGCAATGGACTGCGGACCGAGCACGGGGTGTTTGAGATCACACTGGAGACTGTGGACAGAGCCCTGCCTGTGGTAACCAGGAACAAGGGGTTGAGACTGGCCCAAGGGGCCGTGGGCCTGCTTTCCCCTGACCTCCTTCAGCTGACCGACCCTGATACACCTGCGGAGAACCTCACCTTCCTCTTGGTTCAGCTCCCCCAGCATGGCCAGCTCTACCTGTGGGGGACAGGGCTACTTCAACACAATTTCACCCAGCAGGATGTGGACAGCAAGAATGTGGCCTATCGGCACTCAGGAGGGGACTCCCAGACTGACTGCTTTACTTTCATGGCCACAGATGGGACAAACCAAGGCTTTATTGTGAATGGGAGAGTGTGGGAAGAACCTGTTTTATTCACCATTCAGGCAAGTATGAAAAACACAGTTCATTTGCCAGAGACAACATTTTATGTCATTGTTGATGATCCAGGTAGACCAATTGGACAAAACAGCTCCTCGTATCACACTCTTGCATTCCCCTTCTCAAGTGGGGCTCCTGAAAAATGGCTGCTACGGGATTTACATCACTTCCCGCGTGTTGAAGGCATCAGACCCTGACACTGAGGACGATCAGATCATCTTTAAAATTCTACAAGGCCCAAAACATGGACATCTGGAGAACACAACAACAGGTACTGGCCTCCTTAATCCTTACAATTGCCATTACCCATGATATTCATTTATTTCTTTTTTTAGGTGAATTTATCCATGAGAAATTTAGCCAAAAGGACTTAAACAGTAAGACTATTCTTTACATCATAAACCCATCTTTGGAAGTAAATTCAGATACCGTGGAATTTCAAATCATGGACCCCACAGGGAACTCGGCCACTCCTCAAATGTAAATTCTCTTGCTTATTCAGTAGTCCTATATCTCATGATTTCTCTTTTCCTTTCACACACAGTTTGGAACTGAAGTGGTCTCATATTGAATGGTCACAGACCGAATATGAAGTCTGTGAGAATGTGGGTTTGTTGCCCTTGGAAATTATCAGAAGGGGATATTCCATGGACTCGGCCTTTGTGGGTATAAAGGTAATGACTCTGAAATGTAAATTATCAAGCTATATCTTAAAAAGATTTTTTTTTCCCTCCTAAGGTCAACCAAGTGTCAGCTGCAGTTGGAAAAGATTTCACCGTGATTCCATCTAAACTGATTCAGTTTGACCCAGGTACATTTTGTGTCTGCAGTTTGTTTTATGTGGGGAAATCAATTTGTTTCTTTTAAAACGGCAGCTTCCATGATTGGGTGAAGAAACAGAGTGAAAAACCGAAGACAGTGGGATGCCGTAAGGTTTGAGAACTCTTACGTGGGAGCTGGAAGGAAGCTTGCCTTGAAGTTGCAACTATGCTACCAAACCAAAAAAATACCAAACAAACAAAAGCAAACCCTAACTACTTTGCATTCAGCTATTGTGACTAGTCTTGAGTGGATATAAAAATACTCCTAAGAAAATGATTGTTTTCCTTTAAAATATGCATTATTGAAAGGCTTGCAGCATTCTTAATTGATCATCATTCCTTAGAGTCAAAATGTTTTCCAAGGGAACAGATCTCTAATGTGGCATTTACTAAAAAATATTGAGAAAATGTCTTTCAATAGAGAAATCTGCTTTGCAGGAAAACATCCAGGAACTCACCTACTCTGTAAAGTGGAATATGTCTGCATAAAATGACACCTCTGTTTTCTCTTCAGCACCTTTTGTTTTGTGGGAACAGGGAGCCAGTCCAAGCCTTCTGAAAATGCTTGTATATCTCAGGGACTTAGCAAATACTTTGCACCTTGAAAGTGAAAGAGGAAGGGAAAAAATGATAAAGTTTTGACTTCCAATCTCATTAACCTAAAGAGTTAGTCCTCTGTGCACACCTGGAAGGCATAGAAACCAAGTTGGAATGCACACAAACAAATCAGAAGCACTTAAATGAAACTCAAAAGATATTTTCTCCAACCCCTAACCATCTGGTTCTACTCCGTAAGGTCCAACAAAAACCTTAAGTTTTTTGTTTTTTGTTTGTTTGTTTGTTTGTTTGGGGGGTACTATAATTTTAAAAAATTAACCTTAAAATCAGAGAGTCGGTTGGGAGTTGGAAATATTTTCTGTATTGGATTTTATTTACATGATGCTTAACTTTATGGTCTTTGAGGGTCAAAACAGTTCTCCAAGTACTAATAATCATATTATTCATATGCTTTCTTCATTGACCACCTCTTATCTTTTCATGCCAATTGTATTACAGCAGCTGTCTATGTGGTCTTCAAACTTCTAGCCTATCTGTCTATCTGCCTGGATCTCCAGACTTTCTCACATAACACTCTCAGGTTCATTTTGCTAATCCACTTTCAGTGTGTGACTTCTTTGTTCAAGACCCTTCCCTCTTGCCTATGTTGTAAAGTCTGAATCTGGCCAGGTGCCCAGGGCTCTCTGCAGTCTGGCTACAAATAATCTTTGCAGCCTTATGGCCTCCTGTCCACCCATGTAACCTCTCTATTCCAGCCAGCTAATTCACTCACCCTTCCCGAGTCAAGACCTCTGCTTTGCTATCTTCCTGTCTTTACTTATGTTGTTTTCCTGTTTCCTCCCTCCTAATCCTTTCACTTCTAAAGCCCACATTTATATAGGCTCTACAATCTATTCTGTATCTTTTAGTAGGTAAACATACATAGCTTTCAATAATTATTTGACTTTTCTGGTTTTGCTTCTGTCTCCCCCAAAAGATTTTAAGCTCCCTTAGATCAGGGCTTGGCTTATGTTACACCTCTGGTATTCTCCATAGCATCTAATGCAAAGATAAGCATATCATAAGTACAAAATATATATTTTGATGTATTGATTTATCCATCCATGAGATGGGAATTGTATGGTATTATTATACATACTAGATGCTTCAACTTCTGCTTTTGCAAAGACTGTGAACGTAATTGGTTTAAAAACTCAGTACTGGAAGCTTAATAAATTAGCTGTCAGCCTGTTTTTGAATAAAATCTATTTATTCCAAGTACACCTAATTTTTTCCCCTCTAAGTGCAGCCAGCCAAAAGTAGAAGAAGTGGATAGCTTCACCTTTCCATTGACTTCTGTTGAGGATTGAAGAGACTGATTAGATCATGAGATCTATGTGAGGCATACCTTCAAGAAAGAGGCCACCATATAGATGGACAGTTGAGAGGTATAAGTCTGTAGAAGGCAATCTGCAAGATAAAAGAGTCGTTTTTTGGAGATGGGGACAAGGTCTCACTCTGTTGCCCAGGCTGGAGTGCAGTGACACATCCTGGGCTCACTGCAGCCTTGACCTTCTGGGCTCAAGCGATCCTCCCACCTCAGCCTCCTGAGTGGTTGAGATCACAGGCACGTGCCACCACGCCCACCTAATTTTTGTTTTTGTTTTTGTTTTATTGTAGAGATGGGGTTTTGCTCTGTTGGCCAGGTTGGTCTCAAACTCCTGAGCTCAAGTGATCTGCCCGCCTTGGCCTGCCAAAGTGCTGGGATTACAGTTGTTTACCACTGCACCCGGCCAAGAGTTACATTTTTAAGAGAAGACTTTTTAAAAAGTTTAACTGTATCATATAGAGGGGCTTAAAGGAGTAAAAGCACTCAAATAGCCAATGAGCAAATGGCAGAGTAAGCTTTTCCATCTCAGCTAAGAAAAGTTAAATCGATAAGTTTACTGTGTTTATTCCTCTTAAAGTTGAGCCTTCTTTCTCCACTTAAAAGTATTCCCTTTACTTCCTTCCACCACTTGTTCTTCTAAGTAAACTCAGGGGATATCCTATGATCCACATCATAGAAACTGGTCAGGATGAGATCATCTCAGAAGTTTCTTCTTGCAGTCTTAATATTTTGTGTATCTGGGGTTGCTTTGTTTCCAGTCTTGGTGTTGACAGGATGGCTGGGATATGTTTGTAAGGTCAAAACTGTTTTGTATAATATTAAGTTCACAAAGTTACTGTGAACCAAGCTTGATTGTAACTTCATGAATAGAGGCAGCCAGAAAGAGGGAAAAAATTGGCTTTATTTCTAGAACCCCCAGCCCATAAATTCTCTCTAGGAGGATATCAAACTACTGAGTATTATATCATCAGAAAAAGCATTTGTGGGCTAGAAAGATCTCAGGAAGTGGGGAAGCCGATGCAGGCAGCTGTCTTTAGAAATGATTAAGAAATCAATCATTTCAAGGGTTCCATGAATAGCATGAAGTACCATCCAATAATCACTTCTGTCTGCATCAACAGCTTAAGATTTTTTAAACTATTAAGATTTTGAGATTGCAATACTTGTTTACTCTTCAGAAGAGAAGGGACAGGTTGGGAAAATAATTAAGTCTTGGATCTCATCTAATAACCATTTTTTTTTTATCCCTTGCATACTGCAGCTTACTTTTTTGTTACAGTGTTTGCATTTAAACGGAAACATCATCGTCCAGGAACAAATGTGGTCTTTTCATATTATTTGGGAGAACAGCAGGACTTCAGTGAGTTGGTAGCAGTACAATAGCTCACTCGG